GGTAACTCTGTTTGTAGTTCTCTGAAATATCTCCAAACCAAACTGCTTTCCACAGTGGCTGAACTAATTTACACCCACCAACAGTGTATAAGTGTCCCCTTTGCTCCACAATCTCACCAGCATCTGTTAATTTCTGGCTTTTCAGTAATGGCCATTCTGACTGGTGTGAGATGGTATTGTTGAGGGATAATTTAGGAATCAGAGAGACCGAGGGGTTGAGGAGGATTTATTATTATTATTATTATTTAGGTGCACCGGCCCCAGTCAGATTAACATCCAAAAAGACTGAGGCTCGAACAGAGAGTCCGGTTACCTTTTAAGCATTTTGTGGGGTTGGGGGAGATCTGTGCAGGGGGAAGCATATTACAGAAGCAAGAAACAAAGGCAGTTATTCAATTGAGACATGTATCACATTATTCCTTACTTTTCAAGAAAAATATGTTTTACGACTTGAGGTTATCCTGTCTAGTGACCTTGCAGCCGCACGGCAAGAGAAACAGGGTCTTCACAATGCCTGGGAAAGGGAGAGATAAGGCTCACTAGCCACAGACAGAAAAACAGGCAGTTCATGTTTAAAGGACTCCACCTCTTTCTCTTCCTCGGGGGGAACTGGGTTTTCTTAAATACAACTGAGTTTTTGTTTACACATTCTGTAATTTCTTTTAATTCCTGTTCCAGTATCTCACTGTGAAACTCCCTATGTTTTTATACGATTCTCAGGGGGTTTCCTCTGGGCATGATTGGGCACAACTTCCCACAGTCAGCTCTGGGTACGACCTCCACATTGCAGAATTGAGAAGTTGACCCAGAAATGCATTTTGGGCTGAGCAGACAATTGTCAGAGTTGCTGGCTAGACCACAGATGTGTCAGAGGGACCACGGCCTTTCTGTAAGCTCATGGTCAGAGGCGGAGGGGAGTTGTGAACGTTCTGATGAAAGCAGTCAACGTGAAAGCGCTCTGGTGATGGGCGCTGGTGCTCACCCACCACTTCCTGTGTATCTATCTCCCTGGCCCGCCCGGCTCAGTCCCCACTGCTCAGCACTAGGCCGGCAGAATCTGAGCGATGTCTTCCACACTCCCTGCCCTGCTCTGCGTCGGTGAGTTCTGGCGTGGAAGGGGAATGGGATCAAGGCAACAGGTCTCATTACTCCCGTCTTCCAGGGCTGTGTCTGAGTCAGAGGATCAGCGCCCAGCAGCGTGAGTCCTTCCTTCAAAGCCCAGGGTCACTCCGCTGGAACTCCAGCCTCTGATTCCCTTCCAGAGACTCTCCCAAAACCGTTCATCTGGGCCGAGCCCCATTTCATGGTTCCAAAGGAAAAGCAAGTGACCATCTGTTGCCAGGGAAATTATGGGGCTGTTGAATACCAGCTGCACTTTGAAGGAAGCCTTTTTGCCGTGGACAGACCAAAACCCCCTGAGCGGATTAACAAAGTCAAATTCTACATCCCGGACATGAACTCCCGCATGGCAGGGCAATACAGCTGCATCTATCGGGTTGGGGAGCTCTGGTCAGAGCCCAGCAACTTGCTGGATCTGGTGGTAACAGGTAACTGTCCGGTTCTCTAACTGGAGAGTGATTTCTGGTGTGGTGGCCCCACCTTCTCTCATAGAAATGTATGACACACCCACCCTCTCGGTTCATCCTGGACCCGAAGTGATCTCGGGAGAGAAGGTGACCTTCTACTGCCGTCTAGACACTGCAACAAGCATGTTCTTACTGCTCAAGGAGGGAAGATCCAGCCACGTACAGCGCGGATACGGGAAGGTCCAGGCGGAGTTCCCCCTGGGCCCTGTGACCACAGCCCACCGAGGGACATACCGATGTTTTGGCTCCTATAACAACCATGCCTGGTCTTTCCCCAGTGAGCCAGTGAAGCTCCTGGTCACAGGTGAGGAAATGCTCAATTCCCCACACCCTTCGCCTTACTTTTTTTTCTTTATCTCCTTTTCCAGGCGACATTGAGAACACCAGCCTTGCACCTGAAGACCCCACCTTTCCTGGTGAGTAACTGGTCCTTCTAAGCTCAGACGAGGAGTCACTCAGGAAGCTTTGTTTCACTTCCAGAAACTTGAGGTTGCTGTTTGAGCTGAAGAGAGAGCAGAAATCTGTCCAGAGGCGAAGAGAGCGAAGATCCTGCCGAGCCCAGTTCGGAATGGTTAGGTAAGTGCACCTGCAGGAGAACACACGTTCATCTCTTAGGACTAGTACCTGCATGGTGAGATGGGCATCTGCAAACCACATTTCAATGGCAAAAACCACAATTACTTTTGCACCAACCTAAAACAGTGTCTATAGTAAACAATATTGCATCACATGCTTTGCTACCAGTATAGATCTTAAGTTTTACAAAAAAAATAAAATAATAGATAAGGCTGAGTGAGGTGGCTCATGCCTGTAATCCCAACACTTTGCTAGGCCAAAGTGGGAAGATCACTTGAGCCCAGGAGTTTAAGACCAACTTGGGCTAGAAACTGAGACCCCCATCTCTACAAAAAAATAAAATAATTAACCGGGCAAGGTGGTGCACGCCCATAGTCCCAGCTACTCGGGAGGCTGAGGCAGGAGAATCACTTGAACCCGGGAGGCGGAGGTTGCAGTGAGCCAAGATCGCGCCACTGCACTCCAGCCTGGGGGACAGAGCGAGACTCCGTCTCAAAAATAAAAAGCCCCAATTCCTAATTGCCAAGTCGTGTCTCCACGTTGAACATGAAGCTGGAAAGAAGTCCAGCCAGAGGGAAATTCTGACAGTAAGCGACAGGGCAAAGGAGACGCTGGCCTCTTCCTAGTGGAGCGTGGGATGGGAAAACAGTTCTTACCTTTCAAATTCAATGTCCAGTTCAAAATCCATGTAATTCTCCAGGAACACCCCCTTTGCTACCTGCAGTGAGAGTTTCTGCAAGTCTTGACA